CGCGCCTGGCCAAGACCGTCTATAAAACAACTGAATAACCAGCTGAATAAAAGCTGAATAACCAGCATCCAACACATTATCTGGTACGTAGCTACATTGTGTAAATCACTGGTGAATTCAATAAGCACAAATAACAAAAAAAGAAAAAAAAATGAATTCAATAAGCACGTGTACTTTGAAAATGTATTTTAGGCAGGGCGCGGTGGTGATCCCAGCACTTTGGGAGGCTGAGGCAGGTGGATCACTTATGCTAGGGAGTTTGAGACCAGCCTGGCCAACATGATGAAACCCGGTCTCTACTAAAAATACAAAAATTAGCCGGGCGCAGTGGCTCACGCCTGTAATCCTAGCACTTTGGGAGGCCGAGGCGGGCGGTTCACTTTAGGTCAAGAGTTCGAGACCAGCCTGGCCAACATGGTGAAACCCCGTCTCTACTAAAAATACAAAAATTAGCCGGGCATGGTGGTGCGCGCCTGTGCTCCCAGCTACTCAGGAGGCTGAGGTAGAAGAATCGCTTGAACCCGGGAGGCGGAGGTTACAGTGAGCTGAGATCGCGCCATTGCACTCCAGCCTGGGCGACAAAATCGAGGCTCCGTTTCAAAAAAAAAAAAAATTAGCCGGACAGTGGTGGCGGGTGCCTGTAGTCCCCGCTACTGGGGAGGCTGAGGTAGGAGAATCTCTTGAATCCAGGGGGTGGAGGCTGCAGTGAGCCGAGATCGTGCCACTGCACCCCAGCCTGGGAGACAGAGCGAGACAACGTCTCAAAAAAAAAAAATGCCAAAAGTAATTTCCCCTAGGGAGGCATGGGGTGTTCCTTTCTCGGCACGCAGGCCCCTAAAATCCCTTCGGGCGGGCGGGTGTGGGGAGACCAGGCGGCTGGGAGACCCAGGCGGTGTTAGGGGTTGCGAGCAGCCTCGCTCAACTGGGGAATTGGCGGCAAGACTGCCAGGAGGCGGAACCTAGGGCGCTCGGCGACGCGGTCCTGCGGACTGTCGCTAGTGAGGCACCCGCCGGCCCGGAAGGGGCTGATGCGAACTGGGGCCACGGCAGCCATCGCGCTTTGCAGTTCGGTCTCCTGGTGTACGGCCAACGCCAAGTAGGGGATTGCGTTCCCTCCAGTCGCAGGTGAGTGACAGCCCCTCCTTCTGGGAGGACCGTTTTTTAAATTTTTGTTGTTGTTTTGAGACAGAGTTTCCCTCTTGTCGCCCAGGCTGGAGTGAAGTGGCACGATCTCGGCTTACTGCAAGCTCCGCCTCCCGGGTTCACGCCATTCTCCTGCCTCAGCCTCCCGAGTAGCTGGGACTACAGGTGCCCGCCACCACGCACCGCTAATTTTTTTGTTGACTACTAAATTCAAACTCTTTTTTTTCAGACCCTATCAGATTTGGATATGTCCTTCATATTTGATTGGATTTACAGTGGTTTCAGCAGTGTGCTACAGTTTTTAGGTAATGTTGGTCCTTTGTTCTCTACAGTTATCCACTTTGACCAATCATAGCTCTTGCTTTGCAGGATTATATAAGAAAACTGGTAAACTGGTATTTCTTGGATTGGATAATGCAGGAAAAACAACATTGCTACACATGCTAAAAGATGACAGACTTGGACAACATGTCCCAACATTACATCCCAGTAAGTATATTCCTACATACAATGTGATACTTTTCATGTAAAAATATTTTAAAATCTTATTTAGCTTCCGAAGAACTGACCATTGCTGGCATGACGTTTACAACTTTTGATCTGGGTGGACATGTTCAAGGTAAGATTCTTTTTTTTTTTTTTTTTTTTTTTAGTAAACTCTAACCCCTGATTGTTTTTGTTAGCTCGAAGAGTGTGGAAAAACTACCTTCCTGCTATCAATGGCATTGTATTTCTGGTGGATTGTGCAGACCACGAAAGGCTGTTAGAGTCAAAAGAAGAACTTGATGTAAGTTAAATAACTGAAACTAAATATAGTCAACTCTTGTTTTGTATTGTTTTGTTTTTTTCAGTCACTAATGACAGATGAAACCATTGCTAATGTGCCTATACTGATTCTTGGGAATAAGATCGACAGACCTGAAGCCATCAGTGAAGAGAGGTTGCGAGAGATGTTTGGTTTATATGGTCAGACAACAGGAAAGGTAAAAAAAAAAAAAAAATTATGATGGGTGTGAATTCCAACGAAATGTCTCTCTTCTATTCTAGGGGAGTATATCTCTGAAAGAACTGAATGCCCGACCCTTAGAAGTTTTCATGTGTAGTGTGCTCAAAAGACAAGGTTACGGAGAAGGCTTCCGCTGGATGGCACAGTACATTGATTAACACAAACTCACATTGGTTCCAGGTCTCAACGTTCAGGCTTACTCAGAGATTTGATTGCTCAACATGCATAACTTGAATTCAATAGACTTTTGCTGGTTATAAAACAGATGTTTTTTAGATTATTAATATTAAATCAACTTAATTTGAATGAGAATTGAAAACTGATTCAAGTAAGTTTGAGTATCACAATGTTAGCTTTCTAATTCCATAAAAGTACTTGGTTTTTACAGTTTATAATCTGACATCACCCCAGCGCCATTTGTAAAGAGCAACTTTCCAGCAGTACATTTGAAGCACTTTTTAACAACATGAAACTATAAACCATATTTAAAAGCTCATCATGTTAAATTTTTTATGTACTTTTCTGGAACTAGTTTTTAAATTTTAGATTATATGTCCACCTATCTTAAGTGTACAGTTAATAATTAGCTTATTCAATGATTGCATGATGCCTTACAGTTTTCAATAACTTTTTTTCTTATGCAAACGTCATGCAATAAAACAAACTCTAATGTTTGGCATCCTTGTTGGGCAAATGTTTCATTTAAATGTGTCTTATCTAGCTAGTATACTCTGAAAATTTGAGTATTTAATATTAGGCATATGAAGTGGTTGTTGGGAAAGGAGATTCCTTCAGAATATTTAGAATAGCGTTTAAGGCTCTCAAGGCTTAGGTATTTACCATGAGATGGTTGTGGTCAGTTGCACCTGATACCATGTATCCCTGAATCATGTGTATTTTTATTAGTAATGCAGCCACTACCATTGCTGATGGGGTCTGTGTCCTAGTCCCTGTGGGATTGGCCTTCTGAAGAAAAGCACATTTATGGTACACAAGGTTGATTCTCAGTTTGGTAGGCTCTATAGTTCCATCCCAGCTGTCTAATTCTGAAGTGCTCCAGTCTTATTGGTGCCCAATGGGGTAATCTGTGCCTCTTCCCCAAAAGCAATGACAGGCACCAGTGTCTCCACATTTAGATATATTCCCAGTCTCTGTACATTTAACAGTACTCTCTGGGGCAAGCAATAAGTAGGACCTTGTGTGCAGTTTCATTGTAGAGACATGTATATCTGAGGAATAAAACAGCTTGTTCTGTGTCAGTCTGAGATATGTGGAGATTTTGTTCCTATCCTATAGCTCTTTTGTATTCTTTGGCATATTTTATATCCTGGTAGAAGAAAACAAGTGCTTGTTTCCAATTTTCTTTTTTCTTATTTGCTCTCAGGTAGTTCTTACTCCATACAACAAAGACTTTTTGTTTGTTGGGCTTTTTTTTTTTTTTTTTTTTTGCTCTGTTTCATTTTGTTTTAGAGACGGGGTTTCACCATGTTGTCCAGGCTGGTCTCAAACTCCTGACCTCAAGTGATCTGCCCGCCTTGGCCTCCCAAAGTTCTGGGATTATAGGCGTGAGCTACCATGCCTGACCTGACTTTTGTTTTTAGATATTATGCTTGCCATGTGATAGGGCCTGCAAGCCTCATTGCTAGGCTTACTAAGAAAATTTTAGTTTTTCAAAAGCATTATAATTTCCTAAGAAACTGAATTCTTTTTTTATATGTTTGAGATTCCCATCATTAGTAATATAAGATGAAAGGTAAGTGCCAAAAATGTATTTTTAAAGACCCTCAAGTTTAAGATTTATCCTGATTATAAGCCAAGTTTTATAGTATATTTAACCAATTCCATCAAGAATAATTTTAATATCAAAAATTAGTGTTTTCTGTAGCCATTGTCCATGTCAGAGTTACAGTCCTTTTTGTCATTGATAATATAACCTATGAAGCAGATAAGGATTGAGGAATATGACTGGAAGGAATTACTATTTAGCTAAGCTGACAAGGTCGCTTCTTAAGATGACATTTGGTTTCAGTAATCTGACTATTCTGTTTTCACTTTCATCTTCTTTCTAAATGAAAACAAAAGTGCTCCCTCCCTTCCTGGAAACCTCAGTAACACTATGGGAAAAGTAGAACATGACATTGCAGCCTATTGATTTCTTCTTCCAGATAGGTTTAAAGTACTCCTTAAGTTCTGACTAAATAGAACTAAGCCTTATTAAAAATAACTGCCTCTTGTTCATGTTATCTGTACCTTCAGGGACCTGCCTTTCTTCAAGTATTTCCTAGAGTATCTATTATGATACTGAAGAAGCTAATTATTTGTGTTGTAAATGGGTATAAATGAAAAAAAAACATACTGGTTTCTCTAGCCAGGAAAAATGCTTTCTGGTGTAATATATCTTGCTCCAGAACCCTCATTCTAATTGTAACACTAGGATCAAAGAAACAAAGTCACTTTGTGGACCACAGCTAAACTGTGGATATTTTCCCAAAGACATAAGATTTTTATGGCCCGAGCCTCTAGAAAGGAAGCCATGTTTAGGAGCAACCAGCTTTCCTCCCAGCTTTAGGGGGCAGAGTTCCTGAGCCAGAGGACTTACTGTCCAGCTTTGAGAACCTCTCCAGAGTATATGCACTGGGTACTGCTCTTTTTCAAGAGAACCAAATTAAGAGGATGGCAAGAAACAGTAGAAGCACAGAGGAAAGACAACTCTGCATGTGCCTGTGTGAATGTGTGCATCCATGGAGTATTTCCCAGGTAAATACTAGTACTGGGGACATAGGCTAATTGTGTGTCCCACACTGCAAGATGCTAGGGCGTAGTTAACACTGTGGTATACATACAAATCAGGCACTGTCCAAAAGATTTTTTAAAATCTAAAGTCTGAAATGTAAAAATATAAGGTCTCAACCCACTTTTACACTTTTAAAGAGATCCCATACCTGTTTCACTGACTGCCGTTAATTACACTTTTGGATCACAGCTGGTTAAATTGATAGATTTCAGTTTATCTCAGTGAATTTTTAGAATGGAGATTATAGCATTTTTTAATTGGAGAACAGACATTTCCTAAAGTATATGAAAAAAAATTATTCACTGTTGGTTTAAACCAGTATCTTTGTATGAGTGCCAAAGATATATGAACACAGATACTGCCTGTGCAGACCTAAATTTTAGTTTTGTGTACCTGGATCCATATACAAATTTTTTGTGGTTTATAGCATAAAAGCAGAACGTTGTTTCTTTCTTAGTTTTCAACCGGCTCATCTTTTGTTTTTGTTTTTTGTTTTTTTGTTTTTTGTTTTTTTTGAGATGGAGTCTTGCTTTGTTGCCCAGGCTAGAGTGCAGTGGCACAATCTCTGCTTACTGCAACCTCCACCTCCGGGGTTCAAGTGATTCTCCTGCCTCAGCCTCCTGAGTAGCTGGGACTACAGGCGCGCACCACCATGCCCGGCTAATTTTTGTATTTTTAGTAGAGATGGGGTTTCACTATGTTGGCCAGGCTGGTCTCGAACTCCTGACCTCGTGATCTGCCCACCTCAGCCTCCCAAAGTGCTGGGATTACAGGCGTGAGCCGCCATGCCCGGCCAATTTTCAACTGGCCCATACTTTATAGTGATGGAAAGCGCATAAACTACTTGTAAATCATTAAAATAGGGTGATAACTGTGATAATAGTGTTTCTTGCATTCTAGAAAATTATTTTATTAACTACATTCAAAACCCAGCATTTCACAGGTTCCATCATTAGAAACAGTATAGTTCTAGTTAACATGATTGGAGAGTTTCAGGGGAAAGGTTTACATTTTCTGAAACTGTATTTGGTATGTGACTCAATGTGGTATTTCAGTCTTGTTAGTCACTTACATGACTGACGTTTGCAAGGATTTATTGCCAAGTAAAATTTGACCAGAGTGCACTGAGAATAGCTACATAAGGGGAAATCTCTCAAAATTCCTTCTGTTCATTTAATTTGGAGCATATTGTTTAAATCATTTTAAACATATGTAAAAAGTTGAAGCATTAAAAAATCTTCAAGAAACAATGAAAAAATAGAAATTAGCAAACATAAGTTTCTTAATGCAAAATTAATAGTGAATAAAATATAGCCTACATTAAAAGCCAGAGGCTTTGCTATAAATATAAGAGTTTAGAAAAACAGTGTGCTTCAATTAAGGACTAAATTATCAAAACTGCATGTTTGTTTTTTCTTTTCTTTTCTTTTTTTTTTGAGATGAAGTCTCACTCTGTTGCCCAGGCTGGAGTGCAGTGGTGCGATCTTGGCTCACTGCAACCTCTGCTTCCCAGGTTCAAGCGATTCTCGTGCCTCACCATCCCGAGTAGCTGGGATTACAGGTGCACCACACCATGCCCAGTTAATTTTTGTATTTTTAGTAGAGACAGGGTTTCATTATTTGGCCAGGCTGGTCTCGAGCTCCTGATCTTAAGTGATCCACTCGCCTCGGCCTCCCAAAGTGCTGGGATTATACACATGAGCCACTGTGCCCAGCCTAAAACTACATGTTGAAGCTTCCGGTCATTTCCATTATTATCCTTCTTTTGAAATTCAAGTTAGTGCTTTTTAACCAAATAAAAGAAGAACCAGCTCTTGGGATATGTGACTCTGCCTCTGTATAAAGTGACTGGAATTTTGTTAAAACCGTGTTTCCACTTCTGAACCCTGTTACCATTCCCCCTCACAAATCCCCACCCAACACCTGGATTTTAAAGATCCTCCAGTGTCAAGGGAAGCCACAGAGTCTATTAAAGAGGCAGTTCTGAACCAATTAATTTTTGTCCTTATAATTTAGAGCATTAAATAGCTAATATATTTAATGGCACTAATTGTTGTTCACGGCTTTCATCATACTTTTAAACAGAATCCAAAGTATTCAAAGGAAAGTAAGCGAAGTTATCCAAAGCCAACTTTGTTTCAGGTGTGTCCCCTGCCCCAAATAGATTTTAGGGCAGAAATAGAAAACTGAGTTTACACAGAACTATTTTTGGAAAAGCTGCACTGGAGTAGATGGATTCTTCTTCAGCATACTTTTTTGTTTGTTTGTTTGAGATGGAGTCTTGCTTTGTCACCCAGGCTGGAGTGCAGTGGTGTGATCTCCACTCACTGCAACCTCCACCTCCCAGCTTCAAGTGATTCTCCTGCCTCAACCTTCCAAGTAGCTTGGATTACAGGCGTGCGCCACCACAGCTGGCTAATATTTGTATTGTTAGTAGAGACAGGGTTTCACCATGTTGTCCAGGCTTGTCGAACTTCTGACCTCACGTGATCCACCTGCCTCAGCCTCCCAAAGTGCTAGATTATAGGCGTGAACCACTGCGCCCGGCCAGCATGCATTTTAAAAGTGGCTTAGATTTAGTTTTAAATATTTTGGGGTGAAAGGCAGGAACAGTTCTGTTTTTGACATACAGGTTTTCTTTGGGATTGTTTTCATTTTCAAGTATAGATTCATGTCAGAATGGCCAACTTAACGTGGGTTTCTGTATTCCCTGGTGTTGCTCTTAACCTGAACTCATAATCAGTTGCCATACTGAGGCAAGAGCACTCAGGGTGAACATAGTCAAGTTACTTTAAAAGTGATAAAAGTGTTTTTCCATGGTGAAACCTTCAGTATTTGGCTGAATGTAAAGTATGTTGAAGTGGTATATTGATGGTAAGTTGTTAATCACTAACCTTGTTTGCACTTTTGTACACCACTGCTTGCACTAGGATCTTGGTGTGAATTTTCAATTGTTTTACAGTGTATACAGATTATTAAGGATAATTTATATAAAGATGTTTCTGTTTAACTTTGTGTGTTTTACAACAAAGAGCTATAATAGATGGTTAAACGTTTTTGAATTGTGTTTATATGTTAGTTTGATTATGTTCTATTATCTTTTCACCTGCCATGAATTTGAGTGTTAGGAAGGGAAAAATAAAATACTAATCTGGTCTTGAAGAACTCTAGTGTCAAGTTCCATTTTTATTATTCAA